AAAGAGAACGTGCTTGTGCCCGAATGCTGAGTGTGAGCGCGCAGTGATGCCCTAGAGTGCAGTCATCCCGGGCTTGGCGCCCAGCGGGTGGAAATACGGCCGCAGGGTGGAAATGCGGCGGCGGGGCTGCCCAGGCTCCTGTGGGACCCGCGCGGCGCGGGCACGCACATTCTCAGGGACGCGCGTCCTCAGGCCACGAGAACACCTGAAGGCCCCGGCCAGCGTCCTCCCGTGAAGACCCGGACCGGCGTCGTCACCCGCCGCGCAGGCCTAAATCTCAGGTCTTCACCGTCATCTCCCAGCGATCGCAGGGATCTCAGGCACTGACCGCGCCCGTCCCTGCGCACCCGAGCCCCACCCCACGCCCCCACGCCCCCACGCCTCCACGCCCGGCACTCTGGACGCGCGCGGACGGAGGGGCAGTGCCTACTACGCAGGCGCACGCTGCGGGCGACAGGACCAGGCAGCAACATTGCCACGCGGATCCGCGCCGGCCAATCAGCATGGCCAGGGGCGGGGCTTCCCTGAGGCGCGCCGGGAGGCGGCGGCCCACTTCCGGCAATAACCGCCTGGTCGCCGTCAGGTGCGGGCCCAGGTGGCCGGCGCGCCCGTTGGGCACTGGGGGACGCGGGCGCGTCAGGTGAAGACTGGGGGCCGCAGGCGCGCTAGGTAGGTGCGGGGTGCAGCGGGCGCGTCAGGTGAAGACTTGGCGCCGCAGGCGCGTTAGGTGAAGATTGGGGCTCGCGGGCGCGTCAGGTGGGGACGACGGGCCACGGGCGAGTCAGGTGAAGACCGGGGGCGGCGGGCGCGTCAGGGGAAGACATGGGGTCGCGAGCGCGTCAGGTGGGGACGGGGCCTGTGGGAGGGTCAGGTGGGGACCGGGGGCCTCGGGCGCGTCAGGTGGGGACGGGGTTGTCGCGGGCGCGTCAGGTGGGGACGGGATTGCCGCGTGCGCGTCTGCTGAAGTCTGGGTCCGCGGGCGCGTCAGGTAGGGACGATGGGCCGCGGGCGCGTCAGGTGGGGTCTGGGGGCGGCCGGCGGGTGTGGAGGGTTCATTCAGGGAGCTGCGGGCGAGTCGGGTGGGCACGGGGGCCGCCCACAGGTGCACCGCGCGTCCTCAGCCGCTTCCCCTGCCCACCTTCTGCGACCCCTTCCCGCCCCCACCCTCCTGGGCCGTCTTGCAGGCCCGAGCTTGTGTCCGCCTCGCTGGGCAAGGTGTTTCGGGGACGACTCCTGCCGGCGTTTGCCCTCCGGGCTCGGTCCTTGCCTCTTCGCCGGTGGGCACCTGCTAGGTGTGACCCCTCATTCCTCCAGGCCACTCTGCATACTTTTTAACATAATTTAACTTTTTCATAGGAGAACTATGCCATTTTTGGGTCAGGACTGGAGATCTCCTGGATGGAGTTGGATTAAGACAGAAGATGGCTGGAAGAGATGTGAATCTTGTAGTCAGAAACTTGAAAGAGAGAATAACCGTTGTAACATCAGTCACAGCATGTAAGTTACAGCTGAGCAGAACCATGCCATTTAAATATTTTAATAGAATGTGTCTTTATTTCAGTATCTTAAATAGTGAAGATGGAGAAATATTCAATAATGAAGAGCATGAATATGCATCGAAAAAAAGGAAAAAGGACCATTTTAGAAATGACACAAATACTCAAAGTAAGATCATTCTCATTAATTTTATTTTACTTGATTTTAAAAACAAAGGTAATTTTTATTCTAGGTTTTTATCGTGAAAAATGGATCTATGTCCATAAAGAAAGCACAAAGGAAGTAAGTATTCTATTATAAATATGAGAGTATCTGACTAATTTTAACTTCTGTGTTGCTTTTCCAGAGGCATGGCTATTGCACCTTGGGAGAAGCCTTTAATCGGTTAGACTTCTCAAGTGCAATTCAAGATATCCGAAGGTTCAATTATGTGGTCAAAGTAAGTGTTCTATTTCAAAAACTACTTTGATGATCGCTCAGCTTTTTTCCGTCTTTCCTTTAAGCTGTTGCAGCTAATTGCAAAATCCCAGTTAACTTCATTGAGTGGCGTGGCACAGAAGAATTACTTCAACATTTTGGATAAAATCGTTCAAAAGGGTAAGATGATCACTGTATTTTTAATACTCTAATCAATCCATAGTTTTATTTTTATTTATTCCAGTTCTTGATGACCACCACAATCCTCGCTTAATCAAAGATCTTCTGCAAGACCTAAGCTCTACCCTCTGCATTCTTATTAGAGGAGTAGGGAAGTCTGTATTAGTGGGAAACATCAATATTTGGATTTGCCGATTAGAAACTATTCTCGCCTGGCAACAACAGCTACAGGATCTTCAGATGACTAAGGTATAAATATCTCGGCATAAGAGTTATTACACCTCAGTGAGTTGCTGTTGTGTTTTCCTTTCAGCAAGTGAACAATGGCCTCACCCTCAGTGACCTTCCTCTGCACATGCTGAACAACATCCTATACCGGTTCTCAGACGGATGGGACATCATCACCTTAGGCCAGGTGACCCCCACGTTGTATATGCTTAGTGAAGACAGACAGCTGTGGAAGAAGCTTTGTCAGTACCATTTTGCTGAAAAGCAGGTGAGTGGGATGCAGCAGTCTCCCCTCAGGCTTGCGGATTCTGAATGGAGTTTTGTTTGTTTAGTTTTGTAGACATTTGATCCTTTCAGAAAAAGGTCATATTGAATGGAAGTTGATGTACTTTGCACTTCAGAAACATTACCCAGCGAAGGAGCAGTACGGAGACACACTGCATTTCTGTCGGCACTGCAGCATTCTCTTTTGGAAGGTACTGATTTAAATGCACTCTTGGAATTTCAGTCCTTCCTGATTCTTTCTTCATGATCTCGAAGGACTACCATCTTGCTTTACTATTCAAGGTACTTCCCTGTCTTGCCACACATCCTGTGTTCCCCCTCCTAACCATCTCCCACCTCCCCACAGGACTCAGGACACCCCTGCACGGCGGCCGACCCTGACAGCTGCTTCACGCCTGTGTCTCCGCAGCACTTCATCGACCTCTTCAAGTTTTAAGGGCTGCCCCTGCCATCCCTATTGGAGATTGTGAATCCTGCTGTCTGTGCAGGGCTCATAGTGAGTGTTCTGTGAGGTGGGTGGAGACTCCTCGGAAGCCCCTGCTTCCAGAAAGCCTGGGAAGAACTGCCCTTCTGCAAAGGGGGGACTGCATGGTTGCATTTTCATCACTGAAAGTCAGAGGCCAAGGAAATCATTTCTACTTCTTTAAAAACTCCTTCTAAGCATATTAAAATGTGAAATTTTGCGTACTCTCTCTCTCTATATATATAGTTCAAAAATACTTTAGGTGGTCAGCTCCACATTCTTTGTTGACGTGACACTAACGGCCAATAATATGCTTCTTAATTATCAAATTATAGTTTCCCAATTGGGAAACTAATTGGGGGTGGGTTACAAAACATTTGATCCTTGTAAATACATTGTACAGAATATTTATTTTTTCTCAAAATGCATTTTAACTACTACATTGGCTGTGCCCAAATGAGTCCTCTTTGAATAGAAAGTGAACCCAGGGCAATGACAGCCATTCTTGTCTTAGGGATTATGGATCGGGGTATGAAGTGTGCACACGCAGCCCAACAACGGGCAGTGGTCTCTGTGCTCCTAGGCATCCAGCACAGGTTCTGGCAGGGCACCCCTGCTGGGGTTGGGGGCTGGTCTGTGCATAATCCTGGACTGTGATGGGAACAGCCCAGTGCAGTCTAAACTTCAATTGTGTTGAAACTACTTTAATAGACAAAGTAATAAATCATGTTTATCTATTGATTTAAACTTCATCAGTTTTGCATCCTACTGAGAAATGTTAGTGATTTTGATACTTAAATCCTTAAAAGATTGCTTCGTTTTTAAAATAACGCATGTCCATTTTAGAAAATTAGAAAATCAGTCCCACCACCCAAAGATTATTGTGCATGCTGAAAAGAGTATGAAAAATCCCCTCAGCAGGCATAGGATAGAAACGTATTGTTGTATATTTCCATTTTTGAATAGGGTCAAGGAGCCCAAGCAAATCATTTCTACTTTTTCCTTTAAGCATAATAATAAAAGTATACTTTTATGGCGTTATAAATAGGACTAAAAAAAGATTCTGGATTTTTCAGCCCCACTTCTGTGAACTGACACAAATGGCCAAGAATGCATTTATTTGTCAAATTATAGTTTCTCCTGAGGCGATGCAAATACCTGGGGCCTCTGCGAATATATGTTAGTTTTTCATAAGACCATAAATGTCCCGTATACCACTGTTACTTCACAACGCCCCCCGTCCCGACCCTGCCTTTTTTTAGAAACGTAGAACCATATCCTAAATGTTATTTGGAAACTTGGCTTTTATTAGCTCCACAGAATCACCCAGATGGAACAGGCTTTTTCATCACAACATATTGGGGTTCCTGAGTGTCTCGCCGTTAGCATCAATAACTATGATAAGCATCGTCACACAACAATGTGGCCGTCTCCTTACAACCACTGGTAGTACAGCCAACATCATGAGTCAAACATATTTTAAGGCTTTTAAATATATTTCTAGATTGTTCATGAAAAAAAATTTTTTTGGAGTTTGTTTTTGAGACAGGGTCTTGCTCTGTCACCCAGGCTGGAGTGCAGGGGTATGATGTCGGCTTACTGCAACCTCTGTCCCCCAGGCTCAAGTGATCCTCCCACCTCACCCTCCAGTGATCCTCCCACCTCAGCCTCCCAAGCAGTCAGGACCACAGGCATATACCACCATGCTCAGCTGTTTTTTTGTATTTTTAGTAGAGATGGGGTTTCACCATGTTGCCCAGGCTGGTCTCAGGAGTTTGAGCTCAAGCAATCCACCTGCCTCAGCTTCCCAAAGTGCTGGGATTACAGGCATGAGCCACCACGTCCAGCTGAGAAAAGAAATTGTTCTAATCTAGGAAAGGGAGTAAGTACATTGAGTTTCCATTATCCCTGAAGCACAGGTATTTCTTTTTCTGTTGGTGCTGTTTTAATAAGTGAAGAATTTGATGTATGATAAATTGTGAGCTTGAATATTTCCATATATTTATTATCCATTTGCTTTTCTTGTTTTTGGTAAATTACTTAATGTGGTATTTGCCTGTTTTTTGGGGTGGATGTCAGTCTTTTTTCATGTTAGTTTCTTCTTAAAAGGAAACTATCCTTTTGAAGTTGTGGTTCTTTCCCCTAATTTGTCATATACTGTTACTGTCATTTAATTGTTAGATGTTATAACAGTTCTCAGCTGTGCTATCAAATCACAGATGTGCATTTAACTTGTATAAATTGAGCAGTACTTGCTTGGAAAACATAACCATATTAATAGTGTAGGATTCCAGCTGTTCTGCTGGGCTGGCATATTTCCACAGGCCATGGACACAGCTAGCCGCATTGCCACTGCATGGGTCACAGCCTCCTGCAGGTGCGTTCGAGGGACAAGCTGTGGGAGCTGGGCAGGTAAGCAGGGATGGCTTACATTGCTGGGGAGAGATTGAAAGGTTAATGGAGGGTATAAGGACAGAATAAAGACAATTTTGAGGCACTGATCAGTTATTTACAGAAGATCGGACAACACCAAACAGAGATGAGAAGAGAAATCATAGATCTCCACTTTGGAATGGTATTTTTGAATACAGTTTCTATCAGGGGGCCTTCCAAAAGTAGGGATGCCACTCCTGTGAGATTAAGTTACATTCTGATGCCTTCATTACAATGAAGTAGATAATTCAGGACCCCAGGAGCCTAAAGCCAGGTAGTAAGTTTCACTTGCCCATCGCTCCTGTGAAAGGCAATGCCAGACACTCTCAAGATAGAATCTCCAGTCATTCTCGGACCTGTTCTCAGTCTGCGCTGCTCACTCAGGGCTGGTGTCTCTTGACACCCAGTTACAACTTCCTTTTGCCTATTTTGAGTCAAAAAGTCACATTCCTCACCTAATTTATGAATACACACAAATTGGAAAGCCATGCAGTAGCCTCTCAGGAGCAGACCGATTTGTAGCTGTCGTGGTTTACTGCATGACGTACAGGCTCTCTGTATGCACTGTGTGTGCGTACTGTACAGGGCTGTACACAGCAAACTGTGTCTACTTTATGGAAAAAATTTAACCATCTGTGAACAGTTTTTTGCCTTAAGTGCTGCTTTTAGAACCAAACTGTCATATAAGATTTATCAGCTCTTTTAACACCTTTGTAGATTCCTGATGCTGTGTACAAAATCATGTCATCTATGAATAGACAGTTTCACTTCTTCCTCTCAGTCTAGATGTCCTTTATTCTTTCTTACCCCGTTTCGCTGGCTAGAATCTCTAGTACAATGTTGAATAGCAGTGCGAGAGTGAACATCCTTGTCTTGTTCCTCATCTTAGGGGAAAGCTTTCAGTCTCACCATTAACTATGATGTTAACCCTGGGTTTTCCATACATACCCTCTATTAGGTTGGGGAGGTTCCCTTCTATTCCTAGTTTGTTTTTATCGTGAAAGGGTGTGGATTTTGTCAAATGCTTTTTCTGCATCTCTTAAGATAATGTAGTTTTTGGCCTTCATAAGATCATGTGCTGTTATTACATTGACTGATTTCTATATCTTGAACCAACCTTGCATTCTTGGGTCAAAGCCCACTAAGTCATGGTTTATGATACCTTTTATACATAGCTGTTAGATTTGGTGTGCTGGAACAGCCAGCCCTCTGTATCCACGGGGGATTGGTTCCAAGACCCCCACCCCCACCCCACCTGCCACCCACCACCTTGTGATCTCTTGGGTTTTGGTGTCCATCTCATAGGATAAGCTTAGAAAGTGTTCCCTCTTCTGTGTTTTGGAAGTGTTTGTGGTGGTTTCTTGTTAATTCTTCTTTAAATGTTTGAGAGAACTCCATATAAGATTTGAAGTCACTGAGAAGCTTCAATTATCCTTTAAGAGGATAAGACCATTTTCTCCAGAGATGCCTTTTAATGGTTTTTCTTTTCATTGCGAAGGCCTAACTTAGTAGATAAGTGGACTGTGAAACCTAGTCTGTTCTGCTTATCTTCAGAATTATCAAAAGGAAGGGGTGCTGCCCTCTGAGAAAAGTCAGAAGCAAGCCTGCCTTATGAAACTCGACTTTTTAATCTCCCTCTCTTCATTATGATGTGTGCACGTGATGGACACCACTCACCTCCCTTTAGTCCCTATCAAATGCTACCCAATGGCAAAGCCAAGGGATTAGCAACAGGTAGGAGGAAAAAGAAGGACCTGCATACATGACTAACCAGCACCAGCCATTGGGGCCCTCTATGGCTGACACCAGCATCCACCCTGCACTCATATGTATCTCAACAGAATTGCTGCTTCTGTCTTCACTCAAGCCCCACTCCTTATCCCTTCCTGTTGTTTCTGCATAGAGGAGGCAGACCCTCAACTTTGGAAAGCAGTGTCCCCCCGCGTCCCATGGGCTAAATGCCACTGAGCCGGTAGGAGCTGCTCAGGTGTAGCCTCTGCCTTCAGAATTTCAGCAGGAACTGCATCATTGTGTGCCTAAAAAGCCCTGGCTCACAGCATGAGACAGTGTGTTCTAGGTGGTAACGTGGCACCTGCACATGCACCCCCAGCAGTCCTCTCTAAACTCAGGCAGTGTATGGCTGCTGCCATTCTCGCCCTCAGCATCTGTGAGATGAAGGAGTTGCTCCCCAGGGCACCTGCCCCAATACAGGCCACGTGGATCTGCCATTGCTTTTCACGTGAATGCCTAGGAGAGGCTGTTAACCCTCCTAGTTGTCCTTTTTGTACTTGGTCCTCTTCCTTCCAATCCTCACTGGCTCAAATCCACAGAGTGACAAAGAACAGAGATGCCCAGAGCACCAGCTGGAGGGGCAAGCAGGAGAAGGCACTGCTGGTGCCACAGGGGTCCTGGGCTGGCTCTTGGACCATAACCAGCGTTCACTGAGGATGCGGTTTCTTTGAAATGCTCTTGTTCTTCCTAAGTAAGGGAGAGCAAAAAAAATGAGGACATCTGTGTCAAATAGAAGAGACACCTCAACTGTCTCGTTTTTGCATGGAAATTTCATTTTTATTTGATAATCATTTGAGAAACTTGCACAGATGAAGGCAAGTTGGTTTTTATTATCTAACCTATGTAGTCAATTCTAATGTCATTTAAAAGAATTTGACATGTTAAAATACACGTGAAATTTACCATCTTACCTATTTTAAGTGTGCAATTTAGTGGCATTAAATACATTCATACTGTGCAACCTTCTCTACCACGTATCCACAAGTTCAACTTTACAAGATGAACTTTTGTCATCTTGTAAAACTGAAGCTCTGTACCCATTAAGCACCAACTCCCTATTCCCCATCCACCAGCCCCTGGCAGCCTCTGTTCTCCTTTGTCTCTTTTAATTTGACTTCTGTAGGGACCTCGTATGAGTGGAACCAGAAGGGATTTGTCCTTTTGTGACTGGCTTATTTCACTTAGCGTAATGTCCTCAAGGTTTATTCAAGTTGTAGGATATGTCAAGATTTCTTTTTAAGGCTGATTCTATGGATGGACCACATTTTGTTTGTGTACTCATCTGTTGAGGACACTTGAGTTGCTTCCACCTTTTAGCTATTGTGAATATTGCTGCCGTAAACATGGGTGTGCAAATATCTGAGTCTCTGCTTTCAATCATATGGCAATCCTATGTTTAATTTCTTAGGGCACTGCCATAAGTGTTTTACACGGTGGCTGCACCATTTTACATTCCCACTGAAGGTTCCAGTTTTGCCACATCCTTGCCAACACCTGTTTTTAATAATTGCCATCCTAATGAGTGTGAAGTGGTATCCTGCTGAGATTTTGATTTGCATTTCCGTAATGACTGGTGATGCTGAGTATCTGTTTGTTGGCCGTTTATATGTCGTCTTTGGAGAAATGTCTATTTGGGCTCTTTGTCCATTTTTCAATCAGGTGTGTGTTTTTATATGTTCTGGGTATTCACCCTTTTCAGATATATCATTTTAAAATACTTTGTCCCATTCCGTGGATTGCCTTTCACTCTGTTTTGTTCTTTGATGTACAGAAGTTGTTTCTTTCTTTTAGTTACCTGTGTGTGCCTCTGGTGTCATATCTAAGAAATCACTGCCTCACCCTTTTCAGATATATCATTTTAAAATACTTTGTCCCATTCCGTGGATTGCCTTTCACTCTGTTTTGTTCTTTGATGTACAGAAGTTGTTTCTTTCTTTTAGTTACCTGTGTGTGCCTCTGGTGTCATATCTAAGAAATCACTGCCAAATCCAATGTTGTTAAAAGTTTCCCTTATGTTTCTCCTAAATGTTTTAGTTTTAGCTCTTAGTTTAGGCCTTTGATCTATTTTAATTTTTATATATGGTGTGAGGTAGATCTAGCTTCATGTGGATGTCCACTTGTCTAGCACCATTTGTTGAAAAGACTGTCCTTTCTCCCTTGAATGGTCTTGGCACCATCAAAAATCATTTGACCCATATGTGCAAGGGTTTATTTGGGGATTTGCTATTCTGTTCCATTGGTCTACATGACTGTCTTTGTTTCAATACAACACCATTTTGATTATTGTAGCTTTGTCGTAAGTTATGAAATAAGGAAGTGAGAGACCTCCTACTTGGTTCCCTTTCAAGATGATTTTGGCTGTGTGAGGTCTCTTGAGATTCCATATGAGTTTCAGGATGGAAAAAAAAAAGCCACTGGGATATTCTGATAGAGATTGCATGAAATCTATAGATTGCTTTGGACTATGGACATCTTAAGGTATCCAATCCATAAACACGGGATTGCTTTCTATTTATTTGTGTTGACCTTACTTTCTTTAAGCAGTGTTTTATGGTTTTCAAGTACAAGTCTTTTGCTTCCTTAAGTTTATTCCTAAATATTTCAGTTTTTTTGTTACTATTATAATGGAATTTTCTTAAATTTCCTTTTGAGATTGCTTGTTATTGTATAGAAATATCATGGATTTGTTGTGTTGATTTTGTAAACTGCAGTGTTACTGAAATTTTTTTTTGTATATGTATGGACACTAGGATTTTCTACATATAAGATCATGTCATCTGCAAACAGATAATTTTGCTTCTTCCTTTCCAGTCTGGATGCCTTTTATTTCTTTTTCTTGCCTAACTGCTCTAAGACTCCAGTACTGTGTTAAACAGAAGTGGTGAGACAGGGTATTTCTGTGTTGTTCTTGATCTTAAAGTCCTTTCAGTCTTATTGAATATGATGTTTACAGTGGGATGTTCATATGGCCTCTATTTTAGGTTGTTTCCTTCTATTCCCAATTGTTGAGTTTTTATCATGAAAGGGCATGACATTGTCTCAAATGCTTTTTCTCCATCAATGGAGATCACATTTTTTTCCTTCATTCTATTAATGTAATAGACATTACATTTATTGACTTGAGCATGTTGAAACATCTTTGCATACCAGCTGTAAATCTTACTTGGCCATGATGTGTAATCCTTTCAATGTCCCACTGAATCCTGTTGGCCAGTATTTTGTTGAATATTGATTTAAAAAAATCTTGATCAGGAATACTGATGTGTGGTGTTTTTTTCTTATAGTGTCTTTGTCTGGTTTTGGTATCAGAATAATGATGGCCTCATAGAATGCATTTGGAAGTGTCCTTTCCTCTTCAGTTTTTTGGAAGAGTTTGAGGAGAATTGATTTAATTCTTCAGATGTTTGCCAGAATTCCCATATGACCCTGGGCTTTTCTTTCTTGGGAGGCTTTTCTTTACTACTTCATGCTCTTGACTAGCATAGGTCTGTTCAGATTTTCCATTTCTTCATGATTCAATCTTGATAGGCTGTGTGTTTCTAAGAATTTGTCCAGTTCATCTAGGTTATCCAATTCTTTGATATGTAATTGCTCATAGTACTCTTAATCCTTTTTATTTCTGTAAAATCAGTTGTAATGTCTCCTCCTGGTTTTTAGTTGTTTTTCTTAGTCACTCTTAGCTATCAACAAACTCTTGGTTTCATTTATTTTTCTCTATTGCTTTTCTGTTCTCTATTTTGTCTCTGCTCTAATCTTTATTATTATTATAATCATCTCCATTCTGCTGGCTTTGGGTTGATTGCTCTTCTTTTTCTAGTTCTTTCAGATGTAAATTTAGGGTTGACTTGAGATCTTAATTTGTTTAATAGGTGTATTTACAGTTACAAATTTCCCTCCTACCACTGCTTTGACTGTACCTGTTTTTTTGTATATTACATTTTTCATTTACCACAAGATATTTTCTAATTTCCCTTGTGAGTTCCCCATTAATCTGCTGGTTGAGAGCGTTGTTTAATTTTCACATAATTGTGTACTTTTCAGTTTTTTGTCTGTTACTGATTTCTAGTTTCATCCCACTGTGGCCAGAAAAGATATTTTATTTCCTCAGTCTTTTGAAATTTGTTGACTTGTTTAGTCATCTAACATACTGTCTATCCTAGAGAAAGGTCCATTTGCACTTGAGAAAAACGTGTGTACTGCTGTTGTGTCTGTTAGGTCCAGCTGGTATGATGCTGTTCAAGTTCTGTCTTGCGACTGATCTTCTGTCTGGTTGTCCTATCCGTTACTGAAAGTGGGCTACTGCAGTCTCCTACTCTTACTGTAGAACTATCCATTTCTTCCTTTGATTCTGTCAATGTTTGTTTCATATATTTTGGGCTCTGATGTTTGGTGCATATATATTACATCTTGGTGAATTTTCAAACTTTTTAAATTTCAACATGAAGATGAAATTATAGGATGTCTGGGATTTCCTTTGAATCCGTGGGGCTGGGAGTAACTATAAATGAAACAAGATTGGCCGGGAATTTGAGGCTGCAAGGATAGGTACACACAGGGGAGTGAAGCAGGGCTTGGAGCAGATGGTAAAGATTGTTGGCTTTTCCAGCCATGGGGCTCTCTTGCCACTTGGCAGTAGTGGCATGAAGCCGCCACCAGGGGGCCACGCACCAGTGCATGTGGCTGTGTTCCAAACTTTTTGGACAATAAAATCTGAATTTCACATACTTTTCTTATGTCATTAGATATTACCCTTTTACATCTTTTCACTATTTAAAAATGTAAAAATCATTCTTAACATTTGGGCTGTGCAAAAACAGCTGGTGGGCCCAATTTTGGCCTGTATTTCACTTGCCAACCTGATTTATACTTTTGTATCTATTTGACATTTTCCATTAAAAGTTATATAACACTACTTTTTTGTACTCGTTACTTTTTAAAAAAAAC